GCTCCCCACCTCCACCCAGGTCAGCAATAAACACCAGAGTCCTTGGGTTGGGGGGCAGGGTGGCTCAGGAGCTCTCTAAGGGCCAGAGGTTTTGCCTTGGCCCTGACAACCCCACCCCCACCCCTCCAAGCCTGAGTCTCTTCAAACTCTGCTCCTCCTGGCCTAGCCAGGCCTCCTGGAGAGGGACGGCGAGATGATAAGCGCTGGGGCTGAGAACGGGGCATCCAGACCTTGGAGTTCGGTCCTAGCTGCCCTGGCCAAGGTTTTGTTTGTCTAGTCCCAAGAGGCAGGCCCTTGGAGTCCAGGGAAGAGAGAAGGAACCACCTGGGCAGACAGACCCAAGCCAAGGGGCCAGGTGTCGCCAGCGTCCCCAATCTCCAGTCTGGCTCTGGCCCGCATGGCAGCTGGAAGGGCCAGAGCTGGGTGGGTTCTGTCAATGCTTCTACGGGGTGTGTAGGGGGTTGGCAGGAGTCACAAATGTTGGCCTTAGCTGCAGGGCAAATGCAGATAGGACCTCCACGGAGTGCCTGTTCCCAACCCAAGGGCACAGCAGAGCTAGGAGAGAGGCCTCAGGGTCCAGGAGGGAGAGGAGGTGTTCAGGCCCAGCTTCCCGGAGAGAGTGTGACTACAGACTAAAAGGGTCAAGGGAACAGGCCCACTTGGCCTGAGGATGAGGGCGCTGGAAGAAGGGGATGGGAGATTGGGTGCTTTTTCTTGATGGGGAGGGGCGACTTGAAGACGGCAATCAAGACCTAGATGACGTGTTTGGTCTGGGGTGGAGTGAGGACGCCAAGAGGGAAAGGACGGCGCCCTGAAGAGACCAGCTCAGGCGAAAACAGGGCTCTGCCCAGGCGGGGACCCAGCTGGGTGGAGGGCGGAGGCAGGAACCCAGGAAGCCGACTGAGCAAAGACTGCGTCCAGGCCCCGCCCCCATGAGCCCGGCCACGCCCCCTGGAGCCCAGCCCCGCCTCCCGGCCGCCCGCGCGCAGGTAGGGAAGAGGCGGAGCGCCGCCGCCCCGCCCCCGAGGAGCCACCGCCCAGCCGCTCGCAGGCGCCGCACGGAGTTGCGTCCCGGGGACTTGGGGCCGCAGGGAGGTGAGCGCGGGGCGACGAGCGGGGCAGGACTCACGGCCGCCCAGCCGCAGGCGCCGGAAGGGTCCCGAGGTTGTGCCCGAGCCTGCCCTGGAGCGGTGGTGCGCGGCCAGGAAGGGTGCCCAGTGCCCGGTGCCCGCCCTGCGGAGCGCCTGGGTCCCACGTGGGCTCGGCTGGAGGCCCGGGCTGGCTCAGACGGCGCCGGCGGGGCCGCTGGACCCGGTCTGCTGGCCCCTAGGGCTCGGCTCGGACAGGACGCCTAAGGGGTCCCTGGGCGACGGGGCGCCAGATGTAGGGGCAAGACGATTGGGCAGAGATTTAAACCTCCGGAGGAAGAGAGGAGACTGCGCAGGGCAGTCCCGCCTGCGTCCCAGAAGTGCCTGCAGTTCAGACCCTTCTCTCCCCTCCACTTTCTCCCGGGTGAGCACCGGGCGGACCGGGGCCGAAGTTTGTTGGTTGAGCCAGCCAAGGTGGAAACAGGTGCGGGGGTGGGGATGAGGGACTCACACAGCCCATCTTGACTCTAATGTTCTGCTCCAATCAGGTTCCCAGACCAGAGGACTGTTGTTAGGTGATTGGCTGTGAACACCCTGAGGCCAGTGCCCCTCGCTGCTTGGCACTCGGAGATGCCTGATTAGCACCTTTAATCCCTTACCAGTGAGGCAGGTGGAATTGGCCCCATTTTACAGATGGGGAGACTGAGGTGAGGAAGGTTAAAGCACTCAGTGGTGGGCATGTGGCCTGGAGCTGTCTATCTGTCCTTCCAGCCACCTGTCTGTCCAGCCACCCTTCCACAGACTGAGGCTTGACACCGGAGCATCTGTACAGAGCAAGGAGAAGACAAGAACATGCTCTAAAGCCCTTCACAGCAAGACCCAGGAAGCCGCGGGCAAACTCAGACTCGAAGGTAGGAAGCTGGGCGGCCGGGTGGCTGGACCCGCCCACCGCTGCTCTCCCGGTCTCCATTCCAGCCCTCCCGCCTCCTGCCCACAATGGCCTCTGCTGACAAGAATGGCGGGAGCGTGTCCTCTGTGTCCAGCAGCCGCCTGCAGAGCCGGAAGCCACCCAACCTCTCCATCACCATCCCGCCACCCGAGAAAGAGACCCAGGCCCCTGGCGAGCAGGACAGCATGCTGCCTGAGGTAAGGGGGCTGGCCTGGGGGCTCACTGTTCTGGGCATAAATCAGGGTTGAAGTTTGTTCTCAGGGTTTTCAGAATAGGAGGCTAAAGAAAAGCCAGCCCAGGACCTGGGCTGCACACACCACCGCCTGCCCTCCCTCCTTCCTCCCCAAGAGGAAGAACCCAGCCTACTTGAAGAGCGTCAGCCTCCAGGAGCCACGCAGCCGATGGCAGGAGAGTTCAGAGAAGCGCCCTGGCTTCCGCCGCCAGGCCTCACTGTCCCAGAGCATCCGCAAGTGAGCCCCCCTACACCCAAGCCCAGCACCCCTATGCCCACCTGTCCCTTGTCTGCTTCCGCAGGGGCGCAGCCCAGTGGTTTGGAGTCAGCGGCGACTGGGAGGGGCAGCGGCAGCAGTGGCAGCGCCGCAGCCTGCACCACTGCAGCATGCGCTACGGCCGCCTGAAGGCCTCGTGCCAGCGTGACCTGGAGCTCCCCAGCCAGGAGGCACCGTCCTTCCAGGGCACTGAGTCCCCAAAGCCCTGCAAGATGCCCAAGGTGGGATCCATGGGGAAAGGAGGCAGGGGTGGATGGCTCTGCTTACCGCCCCCCTCCCTTCCAGATTGTGGATCCGCTGGCCCGGGGCCGGGCCTTCCGCCACCCGGAGGAGATGGACAGGCCCCACGCCCCGCACCCACCGCTGACCCCCGGAGTCCTGTCCCTCACCTCCTTCACCAGTGTCCGTTCTGGCTACTCCCACCTGCCACGCCGCAAGAGAATGTCTGTGGCCCACATGAGCTTGCAAGCTGCCGCTGCCCTCCTCAAGGTGCGGGGCTCCCTCCTGCAGGGCCCCCACCTGTCCTGATGGCTGTGCCTCTGCCCGTGCACAGGGGCGCTCGGTGCTGGATGCCACCGGACAGCGGTGCCGGGTGGTCAAGCGCAGCTTTGCCTTCCCGAGCTTCCTGGAGGAGGATGTGGTCGATGGGGCAGACACGTTTGACTCCTCCTTTTTTAGTAAGGCAAGCATGGGGTGTGGGACAGCAGGAGTTGGCTTACACTGTATTTTCTTGTCCCCCACCCCAGGAAGAAATGAGCTCCATGCCTGATGATGTCTTTGAGTCCCCCCCACTCTCTGCCAGCTACTTCCGAGGGATCCCACACTCAGCCTCCCCTGTCTCCCCCGATGGGGTGCAAATCCCTCTGTGAGTGCTGGGGCAGAGTCCCTCCTCCAGGCGGATTCAGGCTGAAAGCCACCATCCCCACCAGGAAGGAGTATGGCCGAGCCCCAGTCCCCGGGCCCCGGCGCGGCAAGCGCATCGCCTCCAAGGTGAAGCACTTTGCCTTTGATCGGAAGAAGCGGCACTACGGCCTCGGCGTGGTGGGCAACTGGCTGAACCGCAGCTACCGCCGCAGCATCAGCAGCACTGTGCAGCGGCAGCTGGAGAGCTTCGACAGCCACCGGTGAGGTGTCGCCCTGGAGCCCCCAGGAGAGCCGGCTCAGCTGACCCGAGGTGTCTCTGCACAGGCCCTACTTCACCTACTGGCTGACCTTCGTCCATGTCATCATCACGCTGCTGGTGATTTGCACGTATGGCATCGCACCCGTGGGCTTTGCCCAGCACGTCACCACCCAGCTGGTGAGTCGGGTCAGGCTCCATGCTGGGGGTCCTGACGCCCTCCTCTGTGCTACCTCCACGATAGGTGCTGCGGAACAAAGGTGTGTACGAGAGCGTGAAGTACATCCAGCAGGAGAACTTCTGGGTTGGCCCCAGCTCGGTGAGGGCCCAGGCTGGGGGACATCATCTGAGCTCACTCTCTCCCCTCCCTTTCCCTTCCCCAGATTGACCTGATCCACCTGGGGGCCAAGTTCTCACCCTGCATCCGGAAGGACGGGCAGATCGAGCAGCTGGTGCTGCGCGAGCGAGACCTGGAGCGGGACTCAGGCTGCTGTGTCCAGAATGACCACTCCGGATGCATCCAGACCCAGCGGAAGGACTGCTCGGTGGGGGCAGGCCCTCCCTCCTACCCCTGCCAACATGACCCACCAGCCTTCTTCTGCCCTCCAGGAGACTTTGGCCACTTTTGTCAAGTGGCAGGATGACACTGGGCCCCCCATGGACAAGTCTGATCTGGGCCAGAAGCGGACTTCGGGGGCTGTCTGCCACCAGGACCCCAGGTAGGGCCTGGAGCCTCTGCTGGGCCTCAGGGGTGCCACAGCCCAATCTGAACCCTGTCTCCAGGACCTGCGAGGAGCCAGCCTCCAGCGGTGCCCACATCTGGCCCGATGACATCACTAAGTGGCCGGTGAGTGTCCCTGGCGGGGAGTGGTCTGGGAACCCACTTCCCTGCCGGTGCCCCCTCCTGGCAGATCTGCACAGAGCAGGCCAGGAGCAACCACACAGGCTTCCTGCACATGGACTGCGAGATCAAGGGCCGCCCCTGCTGCATCGGCACCAAGGGCAGGTGAGCGACCTGGGCCCTGGCCTCAGCCATCCTGATGTCCCCTCTTGCCTCACCACCCCCTTAGCTGTGAGATCACCACCCGGGAATACTGTGAGTTCATGCACGGCTATTTCCATGAGGAAGCAACACTCTGCTCCCAGGTGAGGCGAGGCAGGCCTGGAGTAGTGGAGGATGGGGCGCTGAGCACCATATGCCCACTCCCAGGTGCACTGCTTGGACAAGGTGTGTGGGCTGCTGCCCTTCCTCAACCCTGAGGTCCCAGATCAGTTCTACAGGCTCTGGCTGTCTCTCTTCCTACATGCTGGGTAAGAGGCTCCTCACTGCCCCCGAACCCGACGAAGGCCGCTGCCTGGTGTGTCCCTCCCCCAGCGTGGTGCACTGCCTCGTGTCTGTGGTCTTTCAAATGACCATCCTGAGGGACCTGGAGAAGCTGGCCGGCTGGCACCGTATCGCCATCATCTTCATCCTCAGTGGCATCACAGGCAACCTCGCCAGTGCCATCTTTCTCCCATACCGGGCAGAGGTAAGGATGTGGAGGATGGGACCCCTTCCGCACCTGAAGCCACGTCTCCCCTGCCCCGCCCCAGGTGGGCCCGGCCGGCTCACAGTTCGGCCTCCTCGCCTGCCTCTTCGTGGAGCTCTTCCAGAGCTGGCCGCTGCTGGAGAGGCCCTGGAAGGCCTTCCTCAACCTCTCGGCCATCGTGCTCTTCCTGTTCATCTGTGGCCTCCTGCCCTGGATCGACAACATCGCCCACATCTTCGGCTTCCTCAGTGGCCTGCTGCTGGCCTTCGCCTTCCTGCCCTACATCACCTTCGGCACCAGCGACAAGTACCGCAAGCGGGCACTCATCCTGGTGTCACTGCTGGCCTTTGCCGGCCTCTTCGCCGCCCTCGTGCTGTGGCTGTACATCTACCCCATTAACTGGCCCTGGATCGAGCACCTCACCTGCTTCCCCTTCACCAGCCGCTTCTGCGAGAAGTATGAGCTGGACCAGGTGCTGCACTGACCGCTGGGCCACACGGCTGCCCCTCAGCCCTGCTGGAACAGGGTCTGCCTGCGAGGGCTGCCCTCTGCAGAGCGCTCTCTGTGTGCCAGAGAGCCAGAGACCCAAGACAGGGCCCGGGCTCTGGACCTGGGTGCCCCCCTGCCAGGCGAGGCTGACTCCGCGTGAGATGGTTGGTTAAGGCGGGGTTTTTCTGGGGCGTGAGGCCTGTGAGATCCTGACCCAAGCTCAGGCACACCCAAGGCACCTGCCTCTCTGAGTCTTGGGTCTCAGTTCCTAATATCCCGCTCCTTGCTGAGACCATCTCCTGGGGCAGGGTCCTTTTCTTCCCAGGTCCTCAGCGCTGCCTCTGCTGGTGCCTTCTCCCCCACTACTACTGGAGCGTGCCCTTGCTGGGGACGTGGCTGTGCCCTCAGTTGCCCCCAGGGCTGGGTGCCCACCATGCCCCTTCCTCTTTCTCCTCCTACCTCTGCCCTGTGAGCCCATCCATAAGGCTCTCAGATGGGACATTGTGGGAAAGGCTTTGGCCATGGTCTGGGGGCAGAGAACAAGGGGGGAGACACAAGTAGACCTCAGGTAGAACGACACTGGGCGGAGCCACCCCAGGGCCTGCTCCCAGGGAGTGCTCGAGGCGCATCAGGCCCGTTTTTTACCAGTTTATATCACGGTCTTCATTTTTAAAAGTAACGCTAACTTTGTACGGACGATGTCTCATGGATTAAATAATATTCTTTATGGCAGTACATTGTCTTTAACGGAGACCTCAGGTAGCATG